GTGGCGCGATGGAACCTTCGGGTTTTACTAAGCATCCTTACCCTAATTATCTAAATCTTTGAGACGTAAATTATTTGATGTGGCTAAAAATCCTCCTGCTAGAATTTAGGTCCAATCCTTTAATGTTCGGATACTCAAATTCTTTAACGAAACTGATCACTGAGCTAGGCCGACACAAGTCCGCCAAAATGTCCGCAGAAACGTTAAGAAAAGCTGTCATAAGGCCAGCTTGAAAGACATCATAAAAGGCCTTCGCTGTCCTTTGAGTTAATTATCTAACACCCGAAGAGAGTGCCAGTTCTAGTTAGAATCCGCGCGTCAGGTTCTCCAACAGTCAGAAGGGCTTGTGTGAGGGCAGGGAAGATTTTAAACCCCGTTTCAGGCCCCCTCCCTAGGCTGTAGGAAACCACCCACTCTGAAGCCCGGCGGGGGAGGAGTGCTGCAGCCAGCTGCCGAGGGAGCGCTCTGCGGCGAGGCCGTTTCCCTGAGTCACGGAGAGGGCGGGAGGCTGCGCCCGTCTGCCCCCGCCACGTCCTCCTGTGAGGGGCTCAGTCGAAACAGGCAGCGGTCGCAGGGAAACGAAGCGGCACCCGTCATGCCTCAAGGTGGCCCAAAAGCCTCTTCACTCCCAGGAGACGCCGCATTTCCTTAAAACGAGCTCTCCATTTCTGGCAGCAATCAGCCGACCCTTCCCCATCAGTATCACGTGCACCTGGAAGTACGTGGGTGGGACCTAAAGCGCCCACGGAAGTGACGTCGGTCGCCCCGAGTCGCATGATGTGGCAAAATGAAAAAAAAAAAGTGGGGGGAGAAAGAGAAGACTGGCGAAAGTGATGAGTCTAAAAAAGTAGTCCCTCCGGTTCCTCTGTTTCCCCCCATGTGGCGTCAGGAAGCGAGGCACCGGGCGCACTGCGCCCCGAATTCCTGCGCCCGCCGCGCGCGGCGCTCCGTGGAGGGGTACATAAGGCGGAGGGGGTGAGGCGACTGGGCGGAGTTCTGTCGCCGGGATCCTTCCGCTGGGCTCAGCCGTTTCCGGAGTCTGCGCTGCGCCCGGTTCCGCCATTGCGGCTCTCCTGGCCCCTGGAGCCTCCGCCCCCGACCCGAGCTCTTTCGTCTGCCTGCCAGTTTCCTGCGTCCCCGGAGAGGATCCTGCTGAGCCCAGCCTCCCCCCTCCCCTTCTCCTCCTCTCCCTTGGAGAGCCCGGGCAGCCACTGCCCCGCAGCCCCAGTGACAGGAGGAGACCATAACCCCCGACAGCGCCATGGCCCAGATTCTGCCAATTCGTTTTCAGGAGCATCTCCAGGTGCGGCCGGGCCCGGGCTGGTGAGGGCTGTGTTGGTAACATGGTTTCTTATTATTTTTTCTAGCTCCAGAACCTGGGTATCAACCCAGCAAACATTGGCTTCAGTACCCTGACTATGGAGTCTGACAAATTCATCTGCATTAGAGAAAAAGTAGGAGAGCAGGCCCAGGTGGTAATCATTGATATGAATGACCCAAGTAATCCAATTCGAAGACCAATTTCAGCAGACAGCGCCATCATGAATCCAGCTAGCAAAGTAATTGCACTGAAAGGTATAAAAGAATGTGGGTTTTCCTTAAAACTCTTCCTATGTTTTTAATGATTTATAATTCTTGATTTTGTTTTTAGCTGGGAAAACTCTTCAGATTTTTAACATTGAAATGAAAAGTAAAATGAAGGCTCATACCATGACTGATGATGTCACCTTTTGGAAATGGATCTCTTTGAATACGGTTGCTCTTGTTACGGATAATGCAGTTTATCACTGGAGTATGGAAGGAGAGTCTCAGCCAGTGAAAATGTTTGATCGCCATTCTAGCCTTGCAGGGTGCCAGATTATCAATTACCGTACAGATGCAAAACAAAAGTGGTTACTTCTGACTGGTATATCTGCACAGGTAACATTTTAACTATTTTTTTATGAAGAAGACTTCAAACGTTATTCTCTTTGATCCTTTATAGCAAAATCGTGTGGTGGGAGCTATGCAGCTATATTCTGTAGATAGGAAAGTGTCTCAGCCCATTGAAGGACATGCAGCTAGCTTTGCACAGTTTAAGATGGAAGGAAATGCAGAAGAATCAACGTTATTTTGTTTTGCAGTTCGGGGCCAAGCTGGAGGGAAGGTAAGTTTTGGCTTTGGTAATTATTTTAATGAGTTTATATACATTTTGATTTTCTTTTGAACAGTTACATATTATTGAAGTTGGCACACCACCTACAGGGAACCAGCCCTTTCCAAAGAAGGCAGTGGATGTCTTCTTTCCTCCAGAAGCACAAAATGATTTTCCTGTTGCAATGCAGGTATTTTAAGCAAAATAAATGACTTTTTAAAAATTTTACTAAAGTGTTGATTTTCTTTCTGTAGATCAGTGAAAAGCATGATGTGGTGTTCTTGATAACCAAGTATGGTTATATCCACCTCTATGATCTTGAGACTGGTACCTGCATCTACATGAATAGAATCAGTGGAGAAACAATTTTTGTTACTGCACCTCATGAAGCCACAGCTGGAATAATTGGAGTAAACAGAAAGGGACAAGTAAGGAAACCTTGAAACTTAAGCAATAAAATATTGCAGCTACATTTTATTCTTTAAATTGCAGGTTCTGTCAGTGTGTGTGGAAGAAGAAAACATAATTCCTTACATCACCAATGTTCTACAAAATCCTGATTTGGCTCTGAGAATGGCTGTACGTAATAACTTAGCCGGTGCTGAAGAACTCTTTGCCCGGAAATTTAATGCTCTTTTTGCCCAGGGAAATTACTCGGAGGCAGCAAAGGTGGCTGCTAATGCACCAAAGGTAAAGAGTTATGAAAATGAAGTTGTCATGACCGAAGAGCGTTTAACATTTCTCCTTCTTAAAGGGAATTCTTCGTACTCCAGACACTATCCGTCGGTTCCAGAGTGTCCCAGCCCAGCCAGGTCAAACTTCTCCTCTACTTCAGTACTTTGGTATCCTTTTGGACCAGGGACAGCTCAACAAATACGAATCCTTAGAGCTTTGTAGGCCTGTACTTCAGCAAGGGCGAAAACAGCTTTTGGAGAAATGGTTAAAAGAAGATAAGGTACGTTAAATTATGTTGACATAATCTTGCTTATCACTAAACAATCTCTTTTTCCTTTGGACAGCTGGAATGTTCTGAAGAACTGGGTGATCTTGTGAAATCTGTGGACCCTACATTGGCACTTAGTGTGTACCTAAGGGCTAACGTCCCAAATAAAGTCATTCAGTGCTTTGCAGAAACAGGTCAAGTCCAAAAGATTGTTTTATATGCTAAAAAAGTGAGTTCAATGAAACACATTCTCAGCATGAAGGAGCAGCGTTTAAGTCTTTGTTTGTTTATAGGTTGGATACACTCCAGATTGGATATTTCTGCTGAGAAATGTAATGCGAATCAGTCCAGATCAGGGACAGCAGTTTGCCCAAATGTTAGTTCAAGATGAAGAGCCTCTTGCTGACATCACACAGGTAATGTGATTAAAATATATTTTGTAGAAGCTTAAAACAATTTCTTTTAAATCTTTTTTTGTAGATTGTAGATGTCTTTATGGAATACAATCTAATTCAGCAGTGTACTGCATTCTTGCTTGATGCTCTGAAGAATAATCGCCCATCTGAAGGTCCTTTACAGACGCGGTTACTTGAGATGAACCTTATGCATGCGCCTCAAGTATGTGTTTTAATGCTTTTTAGGCATGTTTCACAATAAACTTGCCTTGTTTGTGGTTTTACAGGTTGCAGATGCTATTCTAGGCAATCAGATGTTCACACATTATGACCGGGCTCATATTGCTCAACTGTGTGAAAAGGCTGGCCTACTGCAGCGTGCATTAGAACATTTCACTGATTTATATGATATAAAACGTGCAGTGGTTCACACCCATCTTCTTAACCCTGAGGTATTTCAGTTTCTTACCTAATAGATGGTGTTTTATTCATTCATTCATTTATTTTGTCTTGTAGTGGTTAGTCAACTACTTTGGTTCCTTATCAGTAGAAGACTCCCTAGAATGTCTCAGAGCCATGCTGTCTGCCAACATCCGTCAGAATCTGCAGATTTGTGTTCAGGTGGCTTCTAAATATCATGAACAACTGTCAACTCAGTCTCTGATTGAACTTTTTGAATCTTTCAAGAGTTTTGAAGGTAATTAGGAGTTTTTGAGTTTTTAAAAAAAGTATGCTTAATTGTAATTACTTGTTTCTTTAAGGTCTCTTTTATTTTCTGGGATCCATTGTTAACTTTAGCCAGGACCCAGATGTGCACTTTAAATATATTCAGGCAGCTTGCAAGACTGGGCAAATCAAAGAAGTAGAAAGAATCTGTAGAGAAAGCAACTGCTACGATCCTGAGCGAGTCAAGAATTTTCTTAAGGTAAGTGGTTTTGAGTAATGTGTTTTCTGGTTTTAAAGTTTCCTTTTGTTTGTCTTTTTTTCAGGAAGCAAAACTAACAGATCAGCTACCACTTATCATTGTGTGTGATCGATTTGACTTTGTCCATGATTTGGTGCTCTATTTATATAGAAATAATCTTCAAAAGTATATAGAGATATATGTACAGAAGGTAAGTAATATGTAGGTAATGTAAAGGTATAAAATAACATTCTTCTACTTCTTTTTAACCACAGGTGAATCCAAGTCGACTTCCTGTAGTTATTGGAGGATTACTTGATGTTGACTGTTCTGAAGATGTCATAAAAAACTTGATTCTTGTTGTAAGAGGTCAATTCTCTACTGATGAGCTTGTTGCTGAGGTTGAAAAAAGAAACAGGTGTAGTACCATTTTAACAGGGATAAGTTACTGTGTGTGTGAGGTTTTTTTCCTTTTTTCCTAGATTGAAACTGCTTCTGCCTTGGCTAGAGGCCAGAATTCATGAGGGCTGTGAGGAGCCTGCTACTCACAATGCCTTAGCCAAAATCTACATAGACAGTAATAACAACCCGGAGAGATTTCTTCGTGAAAATCCCTACTATGACAGTCGCGTTGTTGGAAAGTATTGTGAGAAGAGAGATCCACATCTGGCCTGTGTTGCTTATGAACGTGGCCAATGTGATCTGGAACTTATTAATGTGAGTACTGCTAGCTGAATATGTAGAGAAGCACCTTGAAATTAATCTATCATATCTTCTTTAGGTTTGCAATGAGAATTCCCTCTTCAAAAGTCTTTCTCGCTACCTGGTACGTCGAAAGGATCCAGAATTGTGGGGCAGCGTGCTGCTGGAAAGCAATCCTTACAGGAGACCCCTAATTGACCAGGTAACATTGGCAAATGTGTTTATGGCTGTCAGCTCAGTACTTATGTCCCATATATCCTCTGTAGGTTGTACAAACAGCTTTGTCTGAGACTCAGGACCCTGAAGAAGTGTCAGTAACTGTAAAGGCTTTCATGACTGCAGACCTTCCTAATGAACTCATTGAACTGCTGGAGAAAATTGTCCTTGATAACTCTGTATTCAGTGAACACAGGTATGCTTTCAGAGGGATCCATTGGCTATTTATTGCATTTAAAATATTCTTTTTTTTCTTAAAGGAATCTGCAAAACCTCCTTATCCTCACTGCAATTAAGGCTGACCGTACACGTGTTATGGAGTATATTAACCGCCTGGATAATTATGATGCCCCAGATATTGCCAATATCGCCATCAGCAATGAGCTGTTTGAAGAAGCATTTGCCATTTTCCGGAAATTTGATGTCAATACTTCAGCAGTTCAGGTAAATCTTCAGATTACCTAAGTTGAATTACTCTCTAACCCTAATTTCAAACTTGGATACTTAGGTCTTAATTGAGCATATTGGAAACTTGGATCGGGCATATGAGTTTGCTGAACGTTGCAATGAACCTGCGGTCTGGAGTCAACTTGCAAAAGCCCAGTTGCAGAAAGGAATGGTGAAAGAAGCCATTGATTCTTATATCAAAGCAGATGATCCTTCCTCCTACATGGAAGTTGTTCAGGCTGCCAATACTAGTGGTATGACTTCTTACCTTATGTATTGAAACCTCTTTGGATATATTTTTTCTTTTTCTATACTTAGGAAACTGGGAAGAACTGGTGAAGTACTTGCAGATGGCCCGTAAGAAGGCTCGAGAGTCCTATGTGGAGACAGAACTGATATTCGCACTGGCTAAAACAAACCGCCTTGCAGAGTTAGAAGAATTTATCAATGGACCAAATAATGCTCATATCCAACAAGTGGGTTTCCTTTTCAGATTTAAGAAAAACTATTGCTGAATGTGGGTTACCTTTTTTTTTCCAGGTTGGTGACCGTTGTTATGATGAAAAAATGTATGATGCTGCTAAGTTGTTGTACAATAATGTTTCCAATTTTGGACGTTTGGCATCTACCCTGGTTCACCTGGGTGAATATCAGGCAGCTGTTGATGGGGCTAGGAAAGCTAACAGTACTCGAACATGGAAAGAGGTAATCTAAACCCAAGTTTGAGTGAAGAATTATTGAGTTCACAGAAAGGAAATGTTTATTCTAGGTCTGCTTCGCCTGTGTAGATGGGAAAGAATTCCGTCTTGCTCAGATGTGTGGACTTCATATTGTTGTACATGCAGATGAATTAGAAGAACTTATCAACTACTATCAGGTATTAACGAGACTTTTATATGACCTGAGATCCTTATCTTTAACTGCACATTTCTCTTGTTCAGGATCGTGGCTATTTTGAAGAGCTGATCACCATGTTGGAAGCAGCACTGGGACTTGAGCGAGCTCACATGGGAATGTTTACTGAATTAGCTATTCTATACTCTAAATTTAAGCCTCAGAAAATGAGGGAGCACCTGGAGCTGTTCTGGTCTAGAGTGAATATTCCCAAGGTAACCAGTCATTGTAACACAGTGAAGCAACTATATCTAAAGCAATTAAGTCTTTCTTATGCAGGTGCTAAGAGCTGCAGAACAAGCTCATCTTTGGGCAGAACTGGTGTTTTTGTATGACAAGTATGAAGAATATGATAATGCCATAATTACCATGATGAATCATCCAACTGATGCCTGGAAAGAAGGGCAATTCAAAGATATCATTACCAAGGTGTGTACTTTCTTCAGAAGATAAAGGATTCAAACTGACTTATGTATGGATTTTCCCATTGTAGGTTGCCAATGTGGAACTATACTACAGAGCAATACAGTTCTACTTAGAATTCAAGCCTCTGTTGTTAAATGATTTGCTGATGGTGCTGTCTCCACGGTTGGATCACACTCGTGCAGTCAATTATTTCAGCAAGGTAAAGTAATAATTTTAAACCAAAGCTTCATAGCTATATTTGTAACAAACTCTTTATTTTAAAGGTTAAACAGCTACCACTGGTGAAACCGTATTTGCGTTCAGTTCAGAACCATAACAACAAATCTGTGAATGAATCATTGAACAATCTTTTTATTACAGAAGAAGATTATCAGGTAAAACCTTTTGATTCTTGCACATAATCTCAATCTGGCATTTGGATGGCTTTTTTTTTTTAAGGCTCTGCGAACATCAATAGATGCTTATGACAACTTTGACAATATCTCGCTTGCTCAGCGTTTGGAAAAACATGAACTCATTGAGTTCAGGAGAATTGCTGCTTATCTCTTCAAAGGCAACAATCGCTGGAAACAGAGTGTAGAGCTGTGCAAGAAAGACAGCCTTTACAAGGTTGATAAAGTTGCGGGGCAGGGGCTGTTTTAATGTTTTTGACTTTCACTATTTCTTTGAATAGGATGCAATGCAGTATGCTTCTGAATCTAAAGATACTGAATTGGCTGAAGAACTCCTGCAGTGGTTTTTGCAGGAAGAAAAAAGAGAGTGCTTTGGAGCTTGTCTGTTTACCTGTTACGATCTTTTAAGGCCAGATGTCGTCCTAGAAACTGCATGGAGGCACAATATCATGGATTTTGCCATGCCCTATTTCATCCAGGTCATGAAGGAGTACTTGACAAAGGTAATGACTCTTCTAAGTGTATTCAGAACTAGGGTGCTAATTAACATGATGTGTTTTTCTCCAGGTGGATAAATTAGATGCTTCAGAATCACTGAGAAAAGAAGAAGAACAAGCTACAGAGACACAACCCATTGTTTATGGTAATCTCTCTCTGTAACCTCAAAAAATTCATCCCCTGCTCCTTTTTGTTTTCTTCTACTGTAGGTCAGCCCCAGTTGATGCTGACAGCAGGACCCAGTGTTGCCGTCCCTCCCCAGGCACCTTTTGGTTATGGTTATACCGCACCACCGTATGGACAGCCACAGCCTGGCTTTGGGTACAGCATGTGAGATGAAGCGCTGATCCTGTAGTCACCTATTTTCGTACTGAAACATCGTCTTTACCCACTTCTCAGTTTATAATGGGGGAAAACAGGCAACGTGTTCTTGTAACCTTTATTTCATGAAGGACTTCTTTTTGTTTCTAACTATAAACTTGGATCACCTATGTTAAAACCTTATTTCACATTCCACATCATTTTAGAATTTATTTTCGAAGGGGAATAGTTTCAATGTTTTATTCACTTGGGCTTTTTTTCTTCCCCCTCTTTCTTTAAAGAACTGCTCAATATTCAATCTGTTGTGAAGAACCTGATTTGCACTCTGTAGTGTTTAAAGAAACAAAGAAACTCTAATATTGAATCTCTTAAATTTAGTGTATGTAAACAGCTTACAAATACGTATTGTCTAAATGCATTTAAATCTGTTTTATTCAAAGAAAAGCTAAAGCAAAAACACTGGCATATGACCATGCAAGACTGTCAGTGCCAACAAAGACAACACTAATCAGCACATCGTACACTGGATTGCAGTGCTTCCCAGATTATTGAAAAATGTTACAGACAACTTGCCTGATTTTTAAATGAGCGTAAAAGGCCCTCTAACCTATGCAGGTTTCCCCATTATGCATATAGAAAATGCTAGTATGTTTTGCTCACTTCATATGTAACAGGTGCCCTTATGTTGTGCTGTATCCTGTGCTTTTTCTGTGGGACCATTCCATTCAGGAGCAAAGAGCACCATGATTCCAATCTTGTGTGTGTTTACTAACCCTTCCCTGAGGTTTGTGTATGTTGGATATTGTGGTGTTTTAGATCACTGAGTGTACAGAAGAGAGAAATTCAAACAAAATATTGCTGTTCTTCAGTTTTGTTTGTGGAATTTGAAATTACTCAAATTTAAAATAAATTACTGGACTGTGGAAATAACATAGAATTGAAGTTTTAATTAAATACCACTCAAACGAAAAGAACAGTAGTTTTTGTAGTTTTATATTGGATACTGAGGCATTAGGGAGGCATGAAAGGAAGAGGAATGAGGATTGAGACATGTGAAGACATTGTGCATTATATCAATGTGCATTCCTGTAGTTCATTAACAAGGTACATGCAATAGTCTAAAGAACCAGAGTCACTACTATAGTGGCTTAACATTTAATCTGTCTCCAATATTTTAACCAAGTGACACCGAGGTTTTTATCGAAGCATTTCACTTAAATGAACAAATCATGGCTGTTATATTAACTTGAAATAAAATATATTTAAACATGTAGTTAACATGCTCTTTCTCATCATGAATTATAAAGGTGCCCAAATTATGGGTATCTTGATTTTTTTCAAAAATTGGTTGTGTGAATCCAGCTCTTGCTTATGGCTGAGAATGTTCCTAAAGTTCATTTCACTATCCCTTAATCCTCAATAGCTACACATACCCCCTTGCCTAGTTAGTCTTGCACTGCTTTACAACTCTCTTAGGCAAATTACCTAACATAAGCTCCACAGAAGAGTTTTTTAAAACTTAAAATCCCTGTCCCACCAGGTGTGGTGGCTCATGCCTGTAATCCCAGCACTTTGGGAGGCTGAGGCAGGCGGATTGCTTGAGGCCAGGAGTTCGAGACAAGCCTGACCAACATGGTGACTCCATCTCTACTAAAAATAAAAAATCAGCCAGGTGTGATGGTGGATGCCTATAAGATCCTAGCTGCTACTCAGGAGGCAGGAGGCTGAGGCATGAGAATCACTTGAACCTGTGAGGCAAAGGTTGTAGTGAGCCAAGATCACGTCACTGCACTCCATCCTGGGTGACAGAATGAGACTCTTGTCTCAAAAAACAAAAAAACCTATTTAGTTTCATCCAGGACATTAAGTGAAAGTGTTTAATGTGAGTGCAGGTCAGTGAAGAATACAATGGTGCCCCTGCTTTGATTTGTGGGAGGTGCCATCAGTTTTCCCCACCACTGCTTTTGCACCCTCAGTGCAAATATCAACACAGAGAAAAAAAAAATAATAATAGTATTATGAAAACATTGACTCTGTGGAGACCCTGTGGGTTCTGCAGAGTATACTTTGAAAACTATAAGATTATGAGTTCTATAAAATACCAAGTACAGATGAACTAGAAAACAAGCATATATCCACAATTACCAGAATTTTCATAGTATTCCTTTTAGTAGATATGCCATGACAGTTACTTAGCCACCCCATGCCATCCTGTTGGGAATGCCACTACCTTTGAATTTGGAGCCATCAGTCTATCTGAGGCAAACCTCAGAAATTACCTGAGCCAGAATCATGCACTTAGCACTGAGTTCAACTCAGTCTTAACGTTGCATTTTGTTGCATCACTTTTGCAGCCAGTAAACATTCTGTTTAGAAATAGTTGCTATTGTGGCATCATTCACAGTTGCAATTTTTCTCCTGTGCTGTCATATGCCTGTGCGAAGTGTATTAAATGAATCAAATATTAGAAATTTCAAGGCTGTCTTTAGTGTTCTGCCCACAATACTCCACCAATGACCTTAGACCTTGAGATGGTGCTATAACGCTGCTTATATTGCAGTTAACCATAGAGAGGTGGAGCCACTTAAAATGGGCCTATTACCAAAATTCTCCCTGGCATCATTACAGTTCTTGGGGATACACTGATTTTAGAAATTACTGTCAGTATCCTCCTAAAAGAAGGCTTAAATAGTTTCTAACAAGATGACTATCAGGAAGCTATGTGGCTTGGGGAGTTGGGACCCTCTGCCTCATATTCTGGGTAACTGGTATAACATAGTAATTATTAGGATTGTATCAAGTGTATCTAAAGATCAAAAGGGAAAAAAGGCACCCTTAATTGTCAAAGTTAGTTCTAGGAAAAAATACTAGCAGGGATGACAAACTACGTTCACTTTACAGTTACCATAAATTCTTACTTGGGCCCACCCATTTCCATCTGTTAAGGTCCATAAGGTTACTCAAGTTTCAGTGGCTTCATTGTTACAAGAAAGGGGGGAAGTGAGAAACTTTAATAGGCTGTGATTTAGAACCACTGCTGATTAACCTTTGGCCAGTATGGGTCAGGGAAGGTGAACATGAAACACTGCACAGTAGGTTGTATCAATGCTATAAAACTCAACCTGGAGACAAAATTTAAACAGGTTATA